CCAGCACTTTGGGAGGCCGATGGGGGAGGATTGCTTGAGCTCAGGGGTTCAAGACTAGCCTGGGTAACAAAGTGAGGCACTATCTCTACAAGAAAAAAAAAAATAGCTGGGCGTGGTGATGCGCGCTTTTTTTTTTTTTTTTTTTTTTTTTTGAGACAGAGTCTCGCTCTGTCACCCAGGCTGCAGTGCAATGGCCCGATCTCGGCTCACTGCAACCTCCGCCTCCCGGGTTCAAGCGATTCTCCTACCTCAGCCTCCTGAGTAGCTGGGATTACAGGCGCCCGCCACCATGCCCGGCTAATTTTTGTATTTTTAGTAGAGACGGGATTTCACCATGTTGATCAGGCTAATCTCGAACTCCTGACCTCGTGATCCGCCCGCCTCGGCTTCCCAAAGTGTTGGGATTATAGGCGAGAGCCACCGCGCCCGGCCCTAGTAAACTTGTATTTCTCACACATTATGTAAGCCACCTTAGGATACAGTTCTCAAGTAAGTCCCCCTTTTCGGCACCCGATTCTCCAACCCTCCATTGCTCAAACCTTTCCTCCATGGCTGTGTCCCCACCCCGAGTCGTGCATAACTTTTGTTGATGACAAAAGGTGGCAGACTTTTGTCCTGGGGATAGGTAGGTGAAGTGTTTTAAGAAATGGTTATTTTCAGGCTATGCAGAAGAATGAGACTTCACCATCAAGCCTCACTACAGTCAGGCTTGCAGAGCAGCGACACTGTATTGACAATGACAATCCTTTCTTTTAAACTCCAAACCTAACTAAGCCACACGTCTCCATGCAAAGGGTAAAAGATTGAAGACGGAGTGGGAAAGGACAGGAGGCGGGGCATAGCGGGCCTGGAAGGCTTCCAGCTTGTCCCTGTGGACCCTCCTCGCCCCTATGAACTTCCGCCCCCAGTACCTCCGAGGCTCTGACAGGCGGATGCCTGCCAACTACGTGAGCACGTGGTGGCGCGCGCGGTCCTGGGGGCGGAGCCCAGGGGGTAGCTGGGAAGCGACGCAGGACGTCGGTCCGTGCGTACGTGCTCGCTCACGGCGGCGGCGGCGGAGCGGAGAGGCCAGAGCCGGAGACCGAGCTGGGATCGGGCCCCGGGCGGGGGCGGTGCGAGCGGCGCCAAGCAGATCTTAGGGGCGGGGACGGAGCCGGGGCGGGCGGGACTGAAGCGGAGCCCGGGAACGGGGCGGGAGGTCCCAGGGTCCCGGGTTGGGGGGGTGGAGCAGCATTTCGTCGCCGCGGGGGTGCCGGGACTCCGGCCGCAGTGTCGCCGCCATCACGGACTTCCTGTGGGACAAGCGCACGGGCCTCGCCGCCAGAACGGTGAGCGCGCGGGTTGGCTGGCCGCGCGAAAACTTTCCTATTTCCGCTTTCCCTTGCCTTCCAGATGCCGCATCCTCGAAGGTACCACTCCTCAGAGCGAGGCAGCCGGGGGAGTTACCGTGAACACTATCGGAGCCGAAAGCATAAGCGACGAAGAAGTCGCTCCTGGTCAAGTAGTAGTGACCGGACACGACGGCGTCGGCGAGAGGACAGCTACCATGTCCGTTCTCGAAGGTGAGGCCTCAGGAAGAGATACTCAAACACAGGATACACCTCATTGGTATTTGTTATCCAACAGCAGTTATGATGATCGTTCGTCCGACCGGAGGGTGTATGACCGGCGATACTGTGGCAGCTACAGACGCAACGATTATAGCCGGGATCGGGGAGATGCCTACTATGACACAGACTATCGGCATTCCTATGAATATCAGCGGGAGAACAGCAGTTACCGCAGCCAGCGCAGCAGCCGGAGGAAGCACAGACGGCGGAGGAGGCGCAGCCGGACATTTAGCCGCTCATCTTCGGTGAGTGCCAGCCCAGGCCCTTCCTCTCCCCAGGCTTGCTCCGACCCCCCCTGCCCCCCGACAGCAGCACAGCAGCCGGAGAGCCAAGAGTGTAGAGGACGACGCTGAGGGCCACCTCATCTACCACGTCGGGGACTGGCTACAAGAGCGATGTACAAGCCAAATCGTAACAATCCTATAGCCTCCTCTCCCCGACCCTGCTCTCTTTCATTTCAGATGAAATCGTTAGCACCTTAGGAGAGGGGACCTTCGGCCGAGTTGTACAATGTGTTGACCATCGCAGGTAACTGTCAGTCCCTCCCTACTATGTGGGGCACCCAGCAAAAGCCTCTCCTGCCAACTTACAGGGGTGGGGCTCGAGTTGCCCTGAAGATCATTAAGAATGTGGAGAAGTACAAGGAAGCAGCTCGACTTGAGATCAACGTGCTAGAGAAAATCAATGAGAAAGACCCTGACAACAAGAAGTAAGCAAGCAAGGAAGTATGTAGGGAGGCTGGACAACCCCCCTTCCCCCATCTCTCTTCTCAGCCTCTGTGTCCAGATGTTTGACTGGTTTGACTACCATGGCCACATGTGTATCTCCTTTGAGCTTCTGGGCCTTAGCACCTTCGATTTCCTCAAAGACAACAACTACCTGCCCTACCCCATCCACCAAGTGCGCCACATGGCCTTCCAGCTGTGCCAGGCTGTCAAGTGTGAGTGGGGTGGGCCGAAGTGGACTCTGGGGCACCAAGCCTGACCTGGCCTTCTCCCCTACAGTCCTCCATGATAACAAGCTGACACATACAGACCTCAAGCCTGAAAATATTCTGTTTGTGAATTCAGACTATGAGCTCACCTACAACCTAGAGAAGGTAAGATGGATAGGGTCTGCCCTTGGTTACTGAGAGGTTCATCCTCTTTCTCCTCTGCTCCTAGAAGCGAGATGAGCGCAGTGTGAAGAGCACAGCTGTGCGGGTGGTAGACTTTGGCAGTGCCACCTTTGACCATGAGCACCATAGCACCATTGTCTCCACTCGCCATTACCGAGCACCAGAAGTCATCCTTGGTAAGGGAGGGCAAGGCTGTCCAAGTGTGTGACATAACACCTTTTCCCTCCCATTCTCACCCAGAGTTGGGCTGGTCACAGCCTTGTGATGTGTGGAGTATAGGCTGCATCATCTTTGAATACTATGTGGGATTCACCCTCTTCCAGGTAAGTGATGGGATGTCTTACTTGACTGCCTGGTCCCATGCTCAGTTCTGTTTTTGTTTCCCAGACCCATGACAACAGAGAGCATCTAGCCATGATGGAAAGGATCTTGGGTCCTATCCCTTCCCGGATGATCCGAAAGACAAGGTGAACCTTGAGGGGGCACTAGTTAACTCTTTTTCTGATTCCTCAACCTCCCCTTCCCCTCTAGAAAGCAGAAATATTTTTACCGGGGTCGCCTGGATTGGGATGAGAACACATCAGCTGGGCGCTATGTTCGTGAGAACTGCAAACCGCTGCGGGTGAGCTGGGCTCGGGATAAATAGTGCCCACCTGCCTCACCTTTTTCCTGCCCTCCTCCACCAGCGGTATCTGACCTCAGAGGCAGAGGAACACCACCAGCTCTTCGATCTGATTGAAAGCATGCTAGAGTATGAACCAGCTAAGCGGCTGACCTTGGGTGAAGCCCTTCAGCATCCTTTCTTCGCCCGCCTTCGGGCTGAGCCGCCCAACAAGTTGTGGGACTCCAGTCGGGATATCAGTCGGTGACGATCAGGCCCTGGGCCCCCCTGCATCTTTTATAGCAGTGGGTGTCCAGTCCAGGACACTGGTGCTTTTTTATACAAGAGAACGAGCCAGAGTTCACTCCTTCCTCCTGGCTCTCTATATACCTGTGAATATGTGAAATAGTGTAAATATGAAAGAACTTGTACCTATCACTTCAACCCCTGCCTTGTACATAATACTATTCCATCCACACAGTTTCCACCCTCACCTGCCCCCTCATACGGAGTTGGATGGGGGCCGAGTGAGGTAACCAGGTGGCATCTACCCCATGTTTTATAAGGAATTTTGTACAGTCTTTGTGAAATAAAATAACGTGCTTCATTTGACCCCCATCCCTGGAGTTGGAGGTTTGGGAATGCTGGGG